CCGTCTGCGCCCACCTTTCCTAGAGAAGAAACAGCAGAAAAACCTATTCCTTCACCCTGTGTGTTGTGGTGAATCTTAGTTTTTAAAGGCACATTATTTTATTATATAAACAACTTGGGAACCAATAAAACACAAGACATTTGAAAAGATGGGTCTTCGTATGGGCACAACATATGATAAGGCAAGTCACTTTCCTCCTCTGAGTTTGGGTTTATTTGCTGACTATCTTCCATTTTATCACAGTGAACTGTAAAGAAAAAGATGCAAGCTTCATGGAATGTCCAAATTCTGAAATACAACGGACTGCACAGACAGCTTATGATTAGGATGGCCTTGGCTCAGTGTTTCTGAAAGCAAATGTACAGCTTTTGTCCTTGCCTATTGACACCCTGTTTGCCCTCAGGGCTGGTCAGGGTGAGATCTGTTAAGCTTTTTTTGGAGGCTGTCCTGATAACTCATTTCTTTACTCCACTATTTTCAGGCCCATTCTGGAAACGCAGGATTTAACCGCGGGGTTGCAGCTTCCCTGGTCTCCATCTGCCATCAGAACCCATCTCCACCCCTTCCCCGTTCAGACCTGTGTCCCCTCCACAACTCATACTGGTCACTCTCAGAACTGTGGCCCTGAGTTCTCTAGCTTTCCCTCTTTGCCTCGGGACCCAGGACACCAGTCGGGGCTTAACTTTCTCAGTTGGGAAGGCGACGCTGCTGGTGGCTGCTGCTACTTGCTGGTTCTTCCTTTTTTTTCCTCCCCAAACGAGAGGAAGATTCGAGTGGATTTGGCACATCCCCTAACCGGGGCCTGCCATTTGCAGGTTGGGGGCTGACGTGCCCAGGAGGACCCGGACCAAGCAGGCCATTTTCACCTGCGTAATAACAGGATTGGGAATAGCGAAGCAGCGGCGGCAGCAGCGAGTGGAGTAGGAGGAGGAGCGCAGGCAGCGGCCGCGGCGGGGCCGGAGGAAGAGGAGGGGGGAGAAGGAGGAGCTGAAGCGGGAAGAGCGGCAGGCAGCGGCTCGGCGGAGTTGCAGCAGAGGCGGCGGCGACGCTGAGACACCGCAGCTTCCCTGAGCGCCGAGTCCCTCCGGGGACAGCAGCAGGGAGCGCCCGCGCAGCCACCGAGCCTCTGCCCAGCCAAGCCGCCGTCGCCGCGCCGGGGGACCGCCAGCCATGGCCGCGCCGGGGGATCCGCAGGACGAGCTGCTGCCGCTGGCCGGCCCCGGGTCCCAGTGGCTCAGGCACCGGGGGGAGGGGGAGAACGAAGCGGTGACGCCGAAAGGGGCCACGCCGGCGCCGCAGGCTGGGGAGCCCAGCCCGGGGTTGGGCGCCAGGGCCCGGGAAGCGGCGTCGCGGGAAGCCGGCTCGGGCCCCGCCCGGCAGTCGCCCGTTGCCATGGAAACTGCATCCACAGGTAAGGCGGGCGCCGCTGCCCCTCAAATGGCGCACTCACTGTCTGCTGCTGCTTTGATTCATAGGTGTGGCAGGTGTTTCCAGTGCCATGGACCACACCTTCTCAACAACATCAAAAGATGGGGAAGGATCGTGTTACACATCTCTCATTTCTGACATCTGCTATCCACCTCAGGAGGATTCTACATATTTTACTGGAATTCTTCAGAAGGAAAATGGCCACGTCACCATTTCAGAGAGCCCTGAGGAGCTGGGTACACCCGGCCCCTCCTTACCAGATGTGCCTGGGATAGAGTCTCGTGGCTTATTTAGTTCTGATTCTGGAATAGAGATGACTCCTGCAGAGTCCACGGAAGTGAACAAGATCTTAGCAGACCCTCTGGACCAGATGAAAGCAGAGGCCTATAAATACATTGACATAACCAGACCCGAGGAGGTGAAGCACCAAGAACAACATCACCCCGAGCTGGAAGATAAAGACTTGGACTTTAAGAATAAAGACACTGACATCTCAATTAAACCTGAAGGAGTCCGTGAACCTGACAAACCAGCTCCTGTGGAGGGAAAAATCATCAAGGACCATTTATTGGAAGAATCCACATTTGCTCCATACATAGATGATCTCTCTGAAGAACAGCGCAGGGCTCCTCAGATCACCACCCCTGTCAAAATCACACTGACGGAAATAGAACCTTCTGTTGAAACCACTACCCAAGAGAAGACCCCTGAGAAGCAAGATATATGTCTAAAGCCAAGTCCTGACACAGTCCCCACTGTCACTGTCTCGGAGCCTGAAGACGACAGCCCAGGATCTATCACCCCTCCATCTTCTGGAACAGGTAAAGGCCCTGTTATTGCTTGACTTAGGAAACCGTGGCTCTCCTTCGCTCTGTGGGACGACAGAACCATCTGCTGCAGAATCCCAGGGGAAAGGCAGCATCTCCGAGGATGAGCTGATCACCGCCATCAAAGAAGCAAAGGGATTATCGTATGAAACCGCCGAGAACCCACGGCCGGTGGGCCAGCTGGCCGACAGGCCCGAGGTCAAGGCCAGGTCCGGACCGCCAACCATCCCCAGCCCCCTGGACCACGAGGCCAGCAGCGCGGAGTCGGGGGACTCAGAGATCGAGCTGGTGTCCGAGGACCCCATGGCCGCGGAGGACGCGCTGCCCTCAGGCTATGTGAGCTTTGGCCACGTGGGCGGCCCGCCGCCCTCGCCCGCCTCGCCATCCATCCAGTACAGCATCCTGAGGGAGGAGCGCGAGGCCGAGCTGGACAGCGAGCTCATCATCGAGTCGTGCGACGCCTCCTCGGCCTCGGAGGAGAGCCCCAAGCGGGAGCAGGACTCACCCCCGATGAAGCCCAGCGCCCTGGATGCCATCCGGGAGGAGACTGGCGTCCGGGCCGAGGAGCGTGCGCCAAGCCGGCGGGGCCTGGCCGAGCCGGGTTCCTTCCTCGACTACCCCTCAACTGAGCCCCAGCCTGGCCCCGAGCTGCCCCCTGGAGACGGAGCCCTGGAGCCTGAGACGCCCATGTTGCCACGGAAGCCTGAAGAAGACTCGAGTTCCAACCAAAGTCCTGCGGCCACAAAGGGCCCTGGGCCTCTAGGTCCTGGCGCCCCGCCCCCACTGCTGTTTCTCAATAAGCAAAAAGGTAAAGGATCCCAAGCAGGGATGCTTGGTTAGTGCAAGAAAAATGGAAGTCATTTGTTTTCCAGACATTATACGTGTACAAGAGATTCTTCCCCAAAAATCGTTCACCGCACCTGATTGCAGTTGTCTTATGGAATTCAAGAAAGGAATTAGAGTCACATGACTAAGTGAGGTCCTGCTCATTCTATTTTTGTTAATGGGTGAAGTTAGAGAACTTCTACCCTGTTCCTGGGGAGAGAACACTCAGGTAGGACTTTAAAACAAACCCTAACAACTGTATTCAAGGTCCCCTCCCACCCATCTCTTCTACTTTTCTTTCCTTTAGAAGTGCTTTCTTTGCCTTTTCCTTTTGGAGATAAGTGATTTCAAGGGTGCGCCCTCTTTCCTGTGTCTATGCTAACTTCAATGATGTTAGCGGCAGTTAAAGTGCTTCATATAAAAATAGAGGACAAAATCTTTCTCGTTATTTTAAATTGGAAGCTAGCTGCTAAATTCTTTAAAATTAACACATTGGAATAGAATAGAGGAATCTAGAGGACTGAAATAAAAAGATACATAGTTGCTGTGGCTCAGACATGTGGCATGGTGTGGGGGCTGATATAATTGACTCTTGACTTCCCAAATAGCTCTTCTTAAAGAGCTGAAAGCATATTTAGTGTGTGTGATAGGGAAGATACTTGAAGACAAATTTAACGGTGGGAATGTGTTTGTTGGGTCAATCTTAAAACCATTTTGGGTTTTTTTGCTACTATCCTGACATAGTAAGAAAAGACGCTGCAGCTTGCAGGGAACCACAGGAAAAAGTATTAACATGAACAACCTTCAGCCCCTTGGGGCCCCAAAACAGTCAAGCTTGAGTCATGCTGAGCATGTGTTCATGTCACTGTACTGTAACAGGCATGTGTCTCCATTTTATCCCCTAACTAATGTTCCTGAGATAGTCACCGTGTGCACGGTGCTGTTCAAATATGTTTATTCTCAAAAGTAGATAAATCTGAGGGCTAAAGAGAAAAGGGAACTTTGCAGGCCTATTGAGAGACAAGGACAACAGCTGGGACTGACTGACCAGACACCTGATGAAGAGCTGAGGAGATGGAAAACTGCAGCTGTGAATGCAAAGGCTTCAGAGTATCTTTTATGGCCAATTTTGTGTCATTTGAATCTCTGTACAAGTTGCCCCATATGGCTTGGACCCTGTGCTGCCAAGTTTAGAAGGTAGAGAGGAGGGTGTGGCAGTCTTTTCAAAAGATGAGGGCGTGCCAAGGTGAATAATCTCCACTCTCTTCTGCACGGAGGGGTCCTTTGAAATCTAGTCTCCCACTGAAACTCACTGCTCCACTGCACTATCTATGAAGAGTCTAAAAGGCCATTCTGAGGCAGCCAAGAACTGGAGGTCCTGAGCAGGTGATTCAGCAATGCCAGCAGGCAATTTGAGCTCTGAGGTTCTTTTTGGTCTCACTTGCTCTGTCTCAGCAGGTGAGAAAGGATCAGCGCTGCCCAGCCTTCCCCAGGCTGTTTTTTTTTTTTTTCGTCTGACACAGAGTTTCACTTTTGTTGCCCAGGCTGGAGTGCAATGGCGTGATCTTGGCTCACTGAACCTGACCTTAGGCGATCCGCCTGCCTTGGCCTCCCAAAGTGCTGGGATTACAGGCGTGAGCCACCACGCCCAGCCCCAGGCTGTTCTTAATCACTGTTTGTGGACAGCAGGTTTGTGCTCATGCCAAGCTTGACTCCTGGCAACAGTGAGGTCCGGTCAGCTTCTGTGGTTTCCTGCTCTTGTCCACTGAAGCTTCTGGCAGTATGCATGCATTAATTTTATGCATTCACAAGTATCCAGGGGATGAGCCATCCTGCTGATGCTGGACAGAGTTTCAGAAGTGCCTAGAAATATTTAGAATAATATTTAGGATAAGGTTTGACAGATATTTGATGGCATCATTGCATGTACCATGGAGGAGCACCAGGGTAACTGGTGCACGTGCTCTAACAAGGCCTAGTTTTGGAGCTTTCTCACCTTTCAGAGACCTCTGCAGTTATTGCACTGGAGACAAAACGCAGTTCTTTCTTCATGCTTCAGTTTTCCTCCTTGTATGCCCCTGAGCTCTTGCCGCCCTGTATTTCTGCTCCCCTACACCTTCTAGGATGACCTGTTATAAACATTAGATTCTAAAGCAGGTAGATATGTTTTCCTTTCTACAAGATTAGCCGTAACTGTTAGGAATGTCCAAGTAAAAAGCCAATTTAAAAATTTTCATAAAAGCACTAAT